GAGAATAGAGACTGCTTTATTTTTAATCCCACTGTCTCTATGTATTTAACAAACTCTTACCAACAAAAAATTGTGCGCAAAGAAATACACATTAGGCAGAACAAAAAAGAAAAAAGCTTTAATTTTCTTCAGCCTGACTACAGGTGATTCTGAAATAATCTAATTCAGTTTTGGTTTTATAAAGTAAAAATCAACACACATTTATAAAATAGACTTGGAAAGAGGTTGTCTACCTCTGGGTAGTAAACCCTTCTGATTATAGAGTTCCTAATAGAAACAATATGTTGATTAATATTTTACAAAATCACAAATTTCCAAAATAAAGAACATTAGAGCTTGTGTTTTCAAGTGATACTTAGATTAAATACCAGTCTTAAACCAGACAACTATCTTCAATACCCAAATCATTAAAACTAACTGGGATGTTGTACTGTAAATGTTCAAAGTGGAGGAATTAGCCATTTCTTCTCATGACTGTCTACCAAAAAAATTGAGAAACTCTCAAATAAATCTTAACATTTAACAACAACAATGACTAATAGTAACAGCATTTCCCAGATCGTTCTTTAAAAGCGTATTCCTTTTCCATAGCTCACTTAATCTTGAAAATCATGCCTCTTCAATGCTATTTTAATGTTTCGGATTAAAGATATGAAGTAAACATTTAATATATGAAGAGAACAATCCACTTGATAAAAATCCTCGCATTTCCAAAATGTTTTCATTTTAAGCATTTGCAGAAGTTAAATAAATGTAGCAGACATTCTAAATTCGATAAAAAATTCAGAGAACCCGACATTTTATGTACCCCAAAGGTCCAAACAGAACCGATGTAAATGTCAATAGCTGTCTCCCTTCCGGCTGATACTTAAATGGTTTTACTAGTACTCAAAGCAATGAAATCAGCAACTCTCTCTCCACACTCTAGTCAACACTCCAATTTCCAAAGCCGCAATTCGCAAACGTCAGTTGGGCGGGGGCGGTGGGGGATCTTGAAGTAATCCAAAAATTTCCTTTCCCCTTTGACAGTCCACCAAAAGATGTCAAACCAAATCCAGCCTATTGTAAAGCTCTGGGACCTCCCTTCCAAGGACACCGAACACAAGCTTAGACACCGCTGCGAAAAGCTGTCCAAAAGCGCCTGGCCGGACAGAAATGTAAGGAGCCCAGGCCAAAACGAATTAGAACCCCCAACAGAGGGTCCCGCAGACACCGCGGAAAAGAAGGTGGCATTTATTCCGGGGTAGACAGCTACGAACCAGTTACCCCAGCCAGTCTCTGGGGGCTCTCCAACCCAAGTTCAGGTTTATGGCAGATATATTGGTTGGGTGCCTTCCCCTACAAACATCACAGCCCGCCTCCGGGGCCCACCGCCGCTCACAGAGAAGACCCCTCAGCTTCACATCCGTTCCTTTTGCCCTCGGACAAAGGCAGAGGAGCTGTGGAGCTGACCCAGCGCTGTGGGGCAGTAAAAATGCCTTGTTCGGGCCACCCATCTTTGGGCCCGGCTTCATCTGCGATGTCAGCACCAAAGGTTTTTTTTTTTTTTTTCCTGGTTTTGTTTTGTTTTTACAACGCATCCTGGGCGGGTGTATGCATTTGGTGGTAGTGGGGTGGGGGGAACCGAACAGAGGAGGGGTTGGCAGTGAAGCCTGGGTTATAGAACTCTCCTTCCTCTCCCTCCTTCCAGGGTTGCCGTGCAGGGAGTGTCAGCCACGTCTAGCGCACAGTCCCAGGCCCCAGGGCGAAGGCGGCCAGGGGAAATGGGGCTCAGGGATTGCTAAGCAAACGCATCACTGGTGGTCTCCAGCGCCTGCGGAGGTAGGATCGCCTCTTTTCTTAAGGGGCGTGTTATTTTGTTCTCTTTTGAAAGTAGGAGGGGGTTCATTCGTTTCTCGCTGCGGGGGGTGGGAGAGAACGTTGCTGCACCGCCTGGGTCTCCAAGAGGGAGGGTGCGGGGATGTCTGCAATGGTACTATAATTATTCCTGGGCTGAGAGAGCAAGTAAAGGGGACGGGGCGAGCGTCACCTGGAGCTGTGGCAGTGGCAGCAGGGAAGGTCGCGAGGGGCTTACCCGGGCGGGCGGGCGCTGTCCTGCCGCAGGTGAGGGAGGGCGCAGGCTGGCGGGAGGGAGGGCGCGCGCGAGACAGGCGCGAGGAAGGGGGGAGGGGAGGAGGGCGCGCGCGCGCACACCTGTCCTGGACAGCGGCGCTAGCCGAGCTGCGCCTCACTTAGGCTCTGCGGGCTGAGGAGGAAGGAGGGCGGGCTGGCGGGCGGGGGCGGGACGCCGAGGGGAGGAGGAGGAGGCGGCTCGGATGGCTGGCTCGGCTCTCGCTCGCTCTCCCTCCCATGGGCAAGTCCGGCTCACACCCTGCTTCTCCCGCTCACTCACAGCCCCCTTGGCTCTCCCTCCTCCTCCTCCTTCCCCTGCGGGATCCGCTCGCCGCCGCCGCCGCCGCCGCAGACGGCAAGTCGTGGCAGCCAGACGTCGGCGCGTAACCCGGCGCTCCGTGCGTGACTCCAGGCGACGTCAGCGCGCGCTAAGTATCTTTTGCTGCCTCTTACGTATTGTAGGCAGTGCCTGATGGCTGAGAAGAATCGCAGAGGACTAGAAAAGGTTTGAGTCTGAAATTATCTGGCACAGAGGATTAAAGCTCAGAAATAAGTGATTGCGAAACAGTTCAACTTCCCTGTTAATGACAACAACAACAGCAACACGCTTATTAATTCCTAGCTGGAGGTGAGAAAATGAGACTGGCTTAAGGGTGATGGTACTCAACTGTAATTTAAAAATTCCGATGCAGTTTTTCCTAATTAACAGCATCAAGCTTATGAAGATTTCCAAGACTTTATTGTTGACCCTTGTTGAAGAGAACTCTACTTGGCTTCTTTCCTGGCTTTCCTAAATTGTTCACATACAAGATAAACTACCGTCATTCAGACTTACAGAAGTGAGAAGACAAGCTGAACCAAATGTAAAATGGTAGCAATTTACAGGTAATTCTGTATCTTAATTTCTCCCACATTTTATTTTCTTTCCTTGTTTTTAAACGTAATTCAGATGTCAGAACTAACATGTGGATGAACTTAGAGATGGAGAAGAAAGCTGGGCTTTTCCAAAGAGTGGATCTATCTGAACTGGATAGCACTATTGAACTTTGTTGCATATTTTGTGGTAGCTCTAAAACTCCTCTGCTTGCTTACATACAACCAGACACCAGTGCCTTCTGAAGCTAATCCAGGCCATTTTTATAACCTAATGCAGTAGCACTTTGCAATTAGATGAAGAAGATCGGTGGGATTTCTTTCTGTGGTGATTAAAATGTGTCAGGGGAAGAAATCAAGACAATACTCCAAGTGAAAAATATAAAGTCAGTTATTTCTTTAATATTTTGTGTTATAGTAATCATTTTTATATTTTGAGCATACTTTTTCTTGTCTACTTAAATACTCAAAATTAATTATAAAATGTAAATGTAAGCACAATGAGATACCATCTCATCCCAGTTAAAATGGCTTTTATCAAAAAGATAGGGAATAATGAATACTGGTGGAAGGATGTGGAGAATGGGGAACCCTCGTACACTGTCAATGAGAATGTAAATTAGTACAGCCACTATGGAAAACTGTATGGAAGTGCCTCCGAAAACAAAGTAGAACTACCATGTGATCCAGCAATTACACTAGTGGGTATATATTCAAAAGAAAGGAAATCAACATATTAAAGAGATAGCTGCATTCTCATGTTTATTGAAGTCCTGTTGAAATAGCCAAAATATGGAATCAACCTAAGTGCCCATCAGTGGATGAATGGTTAAAGAAAATGTGATTGATATGCAATGGAATATTATTCAGCCATAAAAAAGAATGAAATCCTGGCGGGGCACAGTGGCTCATGCAAGTAATCCCAGCACTGACCTCATGAAGACAGAGAGTAGATTGGTGGTTACCAGAGGTTGAGAAGGGGAGAGGAGAGGAGGGATGAAGAGAGGTTGATTGATGGATAGAAATATACAGTTTGATAATGATAAATCAGTAGGGTGACTATAGTTTATAATAACCTATTGTATGGTTCAAAATAGCTAAAAGAGAATAATTGAAATAACGTAAGACAAAAATTTAAGATGATAGATATCCCAATTACACTGATTTGATCTTTACAAATTATATGAATGTATTAAATTATTACATGTATCCCCAAAATATGTACAAGTATTTTGTATCAATAAAAAATAAAATTTAAGATAAAGTAAATGTAATGATTAGCTTATATTTCCTAGATCGGAAATAAATATTTACTTAAGTATGTTTATGATGAAGAGTTTTTTTATATTACTA